ACATCACACACAGGGACTCACGCACAGAGGACATGTGGACACTACACACACGTTCTCACACAGCACACCCCGTCACACCCATGAACTCACACCGAGAACACAACATCACACACAGGGACTCATGCACAGAGGACATGTGGACACTACACACACGTTCTCACACAGCACACACCCCGTCACACCCATGAACTCACACCGAGAACACAACATCACACACGGGGACTCACGCACAGAGGACATGTGGACACTACACACACGTTCTCACACAGCACACACCCCGTCACACCCATGAACTCACACCGAGAACACAACATCACACACGGGGACTCACGCACAGAGGACATGTGGACACTACACACACGTTCTCACACAGCACACACCCCGTCACACCCATGAACTCACACCGAGAACACAACATCACACACGGGGACTCACGCACAGAGGACATGTGGACACTACACACACGTTCTCACACAGCACACACCCCGTCACACCCATGAACTCACACCGAGAACACAACATCACACACAGGGACTCACGCACAGAGGACATGTGGACACTACACACACGTTCTCACACAGCACACACCCCGTCACACCCATGAACTCACACCGAGAACACAACATCACACACGGGGACTCACGCACAGAGGACATGTGGACACTACACACACGTTCTCACACAGCACACACCCCGTCACACCCATGAACTCACACCGAGAACACAACATCACACACGGGGACTCACGCACAGAGGACATGTGAACACTACACACACGTTCTCACACAGCACACCCCGTCACACCCATGAACTCACACCAAGAACACAACATCACACACAGGGACTCACGCACAGAGGACATGTGGACACTACACACACGTTCTCACACAGCACACACCCCATCACACCCATGAACTCACACCGAGAACACAACATCACACACAGGGACTCACGCACAGAGGACATGTGGACACTACACACATGTTCTCACACAGAACACACCCTGTCACACCCACACCCCCACATGCGTAGACACACACATCCTTACTCTGCGCGCATCCCTGGCCTGGTGGACGGAAGATCGAGCGCTCTGGGTGGACTTACGGCCACAGGACGGGGGCAGAGTCGGCAGGGAGGCCCCTCCGAGGCCCAGTGGGCCCTGCGCTGGCCCCGGCCGCAGACGCCCACCTGCTGCTGTGCTGGCTGCGGCGTGTGCCCCGGGCTCTGCGGCTGACCTGGCCTGCCCAGGCCCCTGCTCCTGAGCTCTCCTGCAGCGCCGCCTGCTGGCCACAGAGAGCCCACGTGCGCCGGCCGCCAGGCCTGGGCATCTCCCCTCCTGCAGCGCCGCCTGCTGGCCACAGAGAACCCGCGTGCGCCGGCCGCCAGGCCTGGGCATCTCCTCTCCTGCAGCGCCGCCTGCTGGCCACAGAGAACCCGCGTGCGCCGGCCGCCAGGCCTGGGCATCTCCTCTCCTGCAGCACCGCCTGCTGGCCACAGAGAACCCGCGTGCGCCGGCCGCCTGGCCTGGGCATCTCCTCTCCTGCAGCGCCGCCTGCTGGCCACAGAGAACCCGCGTGCGCCGGCCGCCAGGCCTGGGCATCTCCTCTCCTGCAGCACCGCCTGCTGGCCACAGAGAACCCGCGTGCGCCGGCCGCCTGGCCTGGGCATCTCCTCTCCTGCAGCGCCGCCTGCTGGCCACAGAGAACCCGCGTGCGCCGGCCGCCAGGCCTGGGCATCTCCTCTCCTGCAGCGCCGCCTGCTGGCCACAGAGAACCCGCGTGCGCCGGCCGCCAGGCCTGGGCATCTCCTCTCCTGCAGCGCCGCCTGCTGGCCACAGAGAACCCGCGTGCGCCGGCCGCCAGGCCTGGGCATCTCCTCTCCTGCAGCGCCGCCTGCTGGCCACAGAGAACCCGCGTGTGCCGCCAGGCCTGGGCATCTCCTCTCCTGCAGCGCCGCCTGCTGGCCACAGAGAACCCGCGTGCGCCGGCCGCCAGGCCTGGGCATCTCCTCTCCTGCAGCGCCGCCTGCTGGCCACAGAGAACCCGCGTGCGCCGGCCGCCAGGCCTGGGCATCTCCTCTCCTGCAGCACCGCCTGCTGGCCACAGAGAACCCGCGTGCGCCGGCCGCCTGGCCTGGGCATCTCCTCTCCTGCAGCGCCGCCTGCTGGCCACAGAGAACCCGCGTGCGCCGGCCGCCAGGCCTGGGCATCTCCTCTCCTGCAGCGCCGCCTGCTGGCCACAGAGAACCCGCGTGCGCCGGCCGCCAGGCCTGGGCATCTCCTCTCCTGCAGCGCCGCCTGCTGGCCACAGAGAACCCGCGTGCGCCGGCCGCCAGGCCTGGGCATCTCCTCTCCTGCAGCGCCGCCTGCTGGCCACAGAGAACCCGCGTGTGCCGCCAGGCCTGGGCATCTCCTCTCCTGCAGCGCCGCCTGCTGGCCACAGAGAACCCGCGTGCGCCGGCCGCCAGGCCTGGGCATCTCCTCTCCTGCAGCGCCGCCTGCTGGCCACAGAGAACCCGCGTGCGCCGGCCGCCTGGCCTGGGCATCTCCTCTCCTGCAGCGCCGCCTGCTGGCCACAGAGAACCCGCGTGCGCCGGCCGCCAGGCCTGGGCATCTCCTCTCCTGCAGCGCCGCCTGCTGGCCACAGAGAACCCGCGTGTGCCGGCCGCCAGGCCTGGGCATCTCCCCGGGCCCTAGTTCCCCCCCTCACCTAAGGGGAGGGACTCCCGTCTTTCCATCCACCCCCTCCTTGCCTCTGCAGAGCTCCAGGGAAGGCTGGCACCCGCTCACTGCATTTAGACTCCATCAGGTTCAGACAGTGGGTCAGGGTACAAGGCTTCAGCGGCCAGGGATGTGGCCTCTAATTTGTAGAGAGAAAGAAGGACAGAGGCAAAGGTTTGGGCCCAGGGACTGGGCTCCGTTTCCAGAATCACTCTTGGAGCTGGTGAGCAGAGGGCTGGACACTGCCCTCCATGATTGACATAATTCCTTTATCTCTTCTCCCCCAGCTCTGCTGCCCCCTGCCCCATACACGTGATGGAGCAGAAAACGTGCTGTGTGAACCTGTGACTTCAGGGCCTGTTGACGTGGTCGTGCTTGCATACTCTCTGGTGAGGGGTGGGGAGAGGGGGTGGGAGACGGGGTACGTGATGCTGTGTTTGTCAAACCCCACAGGACTGGACCTCACTGTGGGAACAACAAGATCAACAAGAGGAGCAAGAACAACATCAAGAGTCAGGGCCCGGGGGTCCTGACGGGTACAGGATGGGTACAGACCCACACAGGAATCCCAGAGTGTGTTCCACAGCAGGACACGCCTGCGCTGAAAGAGTGGGCAGAAAGGAGCTGACCTGGGTAAGTCCAAAAACAGTGTTTTGATTAGATTCAGCCCCATTACTTTGAATTTTCCTCCTTCCAGACCAAACCAATGCACAACTCCTACGTACTGATGGTGGTCTTACGTTTCCCTAAGTTTCTGCCGACTAAACTGTGCACACGTTCTCAGGACCTCCTGAAGCTGCGTCACAGGCGCTGATCAAAGAACACAACCAAGGTGAGTGTCAATCATTTCAAGAAATCTATTTGATTTGGCTCAAAATATTCAAAATTTTTTCCAGAGTTTGGCCTTTTCTTCAGCACTGGGAATTGTGATCCAAAGCTTTTCCTGATGAGGCACAAAGTTGGAGAAACAAAACGCAAACTAAGCAACAATGAAACAGAA